TCTCTTTGTTTCTTAAGTTTTCTGCAAAACGGGCCAGCTGGCTTGTTTTCCGTAATAGAAAATTCGCTTGGCACAGCAACTGGTACATGGCACACAATAAATGTGCTTCCCATCCTGCACTGCCATTCTGGGATTCAACCATTTCCAACCAGACGCCGCACATCCGAGTGAGTAACCTGGACCTGTTCCAAGACCTCTGGAACGGAGCCTGCTACTCACTTGAAACCTGGGTGGCCCTACCTAGCAGAAAATTGGGGAAACCCCATTAAACGCCCGGCAGTGTTGGGCCCGCCTGAAAGGGTCCTCGCCGCGACCCAGATGCCTTCCCGCGGGCACCCTCAGCTCCCCTCAGGCTGGGCCCGCAAGCCCCAGGCTTCGGCTACTCCGGACAAGGAGCGGGTGCGCGGACTGAGAACAGGCCTGGCCCTAACCCTAACAGCAGCCGCAGCTCATCTCTTCCGTAAGGAAGCTGGAACCCAGGTGTCGCCGCCAGGCCAGGACCGAGGCCGCACTCACCTACCGGCGCGCGGGAGGCGAGACGACCTCACCTCGGCGGCGCCCACCCCAAACCGCCACCGCAGAGCCGCTCGCTCTTAAAAAAGAAAAAAAAATGAAAGGAAGAAAGAAAGAAACAGAGGAAGGAATGAATGAAAGAAAGAAAAAAAAAAAGAAAATAGCCTTTGCTTTTGTATTTCTTTTGACCCTTCAGGGCTTCCTGTTCCTCACCGCCACAATAGAGTCCCGCCCCACTTCCGGCGACGTAACCCAATCCGCGGAGCTCTTCCTCCCCGGGAGCCCGATGGAAATCCGGTACCCTGAAAACGAGCCGGAGAGACTTGATTGGGCCATTCACGCCTCAGGATGAGGACTGGCCAGTCTGCGCCTGGAGGGCGGGCCGGTCCCGCTGATCACGTGACACGATTTTTGAAAGGTGATTGGCTGTCAAGGAGAGGGCTTGCCACCGAGGAAGGGGCGTTTCCTAGGGGACTGAGGGAGGGCTGGGGCGGTACGAAGCGGGGGTGGGCTCTGCGCGTAATGGCAGCGCCGTGGCCTCGCGTCCATCTTTGCCGTTCTCTCGGACCTGTCACAAAGGAGTCGCGCCGCCGCCGCCGCCCCCTCCCTCCGGTGGGCCCGGGAGGTAGAGAAAGTCAGTGCCACAGCCCGACCGCGCTGCTCTGAGCCCTGGGCACGCGGAACGGGAGGGAGTCTGAGGGTTGGGGACGTCTGTGAGGGAGGGGAACAGCCGCTCGAGCCTGGGGCGGGCGGACCGGACTGGGGCCGGGGTAGGCTCTGGAAAGGGCCCGGGAGAGAGGTGGCGTTGGTCAGAACCTGAGAAACAGCCGAGAGGTTTTCCACCGAGGCCCGCGCTTGAGGGATCTGAAGAGGTTCCTAGAAGAGGGTGTTCCCTCTTTCGGGGGTCCTCACCAGAAGAGGTTCTTGGGGGTCGCCCTTCTGAGGAGGCTGCGGCTAACAGGGCCCAGGTGAGAGGCAGCTATCTATCTCCTGGGGTGGCTCCTGGTACCGATGGGGTCCTGACCTACTCAGGGGTGCCCGGGATAGAAAGGGTAGATGAAGGGACGCTTTAGGAGGGTTCTTTTTGTGGAGTTTACGGTCTAGGTGGCACGGATGAGGCATACCTCCCCGGGGAGATTTAGAAACGCCTTGGGATAGAGAGAGAATGGGGCTAGGAAGCAGGAGCTAGAACTAGCGGAATGTCCTACTACGGAAGCCGGAGCTGAAAATTGGGTAAGGACCTTGGGGAGAGGGGATTTCTGGGCAAAAAAATAAAAAATAAAAAATCTTGTCTCAGAGGGAAACTATGAACACCAAATAAAGTAAGTGCAATTGTTACGGGGGGTGGGTGGCGTATTCATTTTCCTTTTTCTCATTTTCTTTTAGAACTGCCATTGGATGTCCAGAATCCCCTGTAGTTGATAATGTTGGGAATAAGCTCTGCAACTTTCTTTGGCATTCAGTTGTTAAAAACAAATAGGATGCAAATTCCTCAACTCCAGGTTATGAAAACAGTACTTGGAAAACTGAAAACTACCTAAATGATCGTCTTTGGTTGGGCCGTGTTCTTAGCGAGCAGAAGCCTTGGCCAGGGTCTGTTGTTGACTCTCGAAGAGCACATAGCCCACTTCCTAGGGACTGGAGGTGCCGCTACTACCATGGGTAATTCCTGTATCTGCCGAGATGACAGTGGAACAGATGACAGTGTTGACACCCAACAGCAACAGGCCGAGAACAGTGCAGTACCCACTGCTGACACAAGGAGCCAACCACGGGACCCTGTTCGGCCACCAAGGAGGGGCCGAGGACCTCATGAGCCAAGGAGAAAGAAACAAAATGTGGATGGGCTAGTGTTGGACACACTGGCAGTAATACGGACTCTTGTAGATAAGTAAGTATCTGACTCACGGTCACCTCCAGTGGTATGAAGTCTAAGCATGTAGTGGTATTTCCAGAAGAAAACTTCAAAATGAAGATGCGTATATAGGCCCTTGCTTCCATAAGTCCTCAACCGGGATTGTCGTCTCTCTTCCTGGCATTTCTCTGAGGTAAGTATGAAGGTGATGTTGACCTTCCTGGCTCAGGTTTAATGCCTTGAATTTTTTTTTCCAGTGATCAGGAACCTCCCTATTCAATGATAACATTACACGAAATGGCAGAAACAGGTATTTTTAGTTTTGTTTTCATTACTTTATAATCCATCATATAATCTTCTTGATTTGCTCTTAGATGAAGGATGGTTGGATGTTGTCCAGTCTTTAATTAGAGTTATTCCACTGGAAGATCCACTGGGACCAGCTGTTATAACATTGTTACTAGATGAATGTCCATTGCCCACTAAAGTAAGTTAATACTTATCTTTTATGAAACTATCGGGTCAAACCCACTTGTACTTTTTTGTTTTAGGATGCACTCCAGAAATTGACTGAAATTCTCAATTTAAATGGAGAAGTAGCTTGCCAGGACTCAAGCCATCCTGCCAAACACAGGAACACATCTGCAGTCCTAGGCTGCTTGGCCGAGAAACTAGCAGGTAACTTTGGGACACTCCACAGTGGAAGATCTAATTATATCAAGTGTTTGTTGTATTTGTCTAGGTCCTGCAAGTATAGGTTTACTTAGCCCAGGAATACTGGAATACTTGCTACAGTGTCTGGTAAGTGAGACATCAAAACTATTTATTCTTAGTTTTTTTTTTTTTATCTTTTGTTGTTTTTCAGAAGTTACAGTCCCACCCCACAGTCATGCTTTTTGCACTTATCGCACTGGAAAAGTTTGCACAGACAAGTAGGTATAGTGACTTCTTGCACTAATGATCTTGTTAATTCAAGGATTATGTCTTTCCAAACAGGTGAAAATAAATTGACTATTTCTGAATCCAGTATTAGTGACCGGCTTGTCACATTGGAGTCCTGGGCTAATGATCCTGATTATCTGAAACGTCAAGTTGGTTTCTGTGCCCAGTGGAGCTTAGACAATCTCTGTAAGTGGGAGTTGTCCTTTATTAAAATGTCCCCTTAGAAACATGAACACTCTTTCTTTTGCAGTTTTAAAAGAAGGTAGACAGCTGACCTATGAGAAAGTGAACTTGAGTAGCATTAGGGCCATGCTGAATAGCAATGATGTCAGCGAGTACCTGAAGATCTCACCTCATGGCTTAGAGGTAGGTAATGCTTCTACAGTTGGACCCTTTGGTAGTTGATTGACACATTTTTTGGTTTTGCCAGGCTCGCTGTGATGCCTCCTCTTTTGAAAGTGTGCGTTGCACCTTTTGTGTGGATGCCGGGGTATGGTACTATGAAGTAACAGTGGTCACTTCTGGCGTCATGCAGATTGGCTGGGCCACTCGAGACAGCAAATTCCTCAATCATGTGAGTACCCTAGAGAACTGTGAAAATGGGAGTTGCTAATCTTCTGGGCCTTGTCTCTCTCCAGGAAGGCTACGGCATTGGGGATGATGAATACTCCTGTGCGTATGATGGCTGCCGGCAGCTGATTTGGTACAATGCCAGAAGTAAGCCTCACATACACCCATGCTGGAAAGAAGGTATTCATTCCCTCCATTATAAATTTATCAAGTTATCCTAACAGTGTTTCTCTTTATCCTCTAGGAGATACAGTAGGATTTCTGTTAGACTTGAATGAAAAGCAAATGATCTTCTTTTTAAATGGCAACCAGCTGCCTCCTGAAAAGCAAGTCTTTTCATCTACTGTGTAAGTAGCTCTTCTCAGTCAAAAATTCGAGTTCTATTGGCCTCTGTACTCATTTTATTTGTAGATCTGGATTTTTTGCTGCAGCTAGTTTCATGTCATATCAACAATGTGAGTTCAATTTTGGAGCAAAACCATTCAAATACCCACCATCTATGAAATTTAGCACTTTTAATGACTACGCCTTCCTAACAGCTGAAGAAAAAATCATTTTGCCAAGGTAAGGAATCTGCCCAGGCTATCTCCAGACTTAAAATGTATTTCAAATTGCTTTTTCTACTCAGGCACAGGCGTCTTGCTCTGTTGAAGCAAGTCAGTATCCGAGAAAACTGCTGTTCCCTTTGTTGTGATGAGGTAGCAGACACACAATTGAAGCCATGTGGACACAGGTAAGAGGATTTATATTAGGCAAAGTTTCATAAACTTGACTGACTTTTCTGTGTTTCTCCCCAGTGACCTGTGCATGGATTGTGCCTTGCAGCTGGAGACCTGCCCATTGTGTCGTAAAGAAATAGTATCTAGAATCAGACAGATTTCTCATATTTCATGACACATGTGAAGAGGCATCGTGGACTTTTTTCTACTCAATTCCAGCCAATGTTGAAAAGAAAAAGAAAAAAAAAACTCTCTAATCAGTTGTACACACATTGAAACTTATAGCCATGGCCAGATTTTATGCTAAAAATGGTAGTTTGTCAAAGACAAAATTCTCTTAGAATCTAATCCAACTTGCCAGCCCTGAGAAAATCCCTTTTAAGGCCAAGGAAAGCTGAATGCTAGCAGCCAGGCCTGTGGTACTTCCATGAGAAACCATAGCAGACAATGCCCTCCCAAGTACTGAAATCACACTGGAATCCCCCTTGTTGGGTTCATTTGATTGTTTAACACAGGATGTGTTGTGTCATTCTGAAGTTTTTATTTGGGGCAGAAGTCTTTATGGAGATGTAAATGACAGCGTTTCTGGGTTATGCATAACTTCTCACTGGTCAGAGACACCGGTGTGTCAAGCATGGATATTGCATTGCAAGACTTGAATCTATAAAAATTAGAATCACACAGTCAGTACTACAAGCAAAACAGAGAACCTGAAAGAAGGTGCACAGACTGTAAGAAAAAACCCAAGTTTGTGATATTTCAGTGATTCCAAAGAACATTCTAGGTTTTTTGTTTGTTTTTTTGTTTTTTGGGTTTTTTTTTTTTACTGCAGAAAATTGGTGGTATTTTCACATTCATAGTGTTTCTATCCAATTTCAGTACCCACATTTAATGAGGAAAAAATGTTTTACCAATGAAGGAGGAATTCTTAAATTAGCTGTAATGTTAGGTTGGAGAAAATTTGGTATTTAGGGTATTTTCAAGGTACCATCAAATCAGATTTCTGTTTTTTTGTTAAAAAAAATTTTTTTAATCAGTATTGTTTTTACAAGTAATATACTTTGAAACTCTTGAACTAATAGTCTCAAAAACTCTAGAGGACAGTCTGAGAACACGTATTTCTATTGTTCTAAATAAATACATGTTTTTGAATAGTTCAATCATGAATTATTGACTATGTCTTCATCAAAAGTGTTAATCCCTCTCAGGGTCTCTGGTGAAGACCTTCAAGAGTTTGGTTTTTTCTCCCAGGAAATTGGAAGGTAGAATTGTAAATTCATAGAACTTCTTTTATAATGGTGTACCTCAGCAGCTGCCTTTCAATTTATGCCAAGTCCTTACAGAGTTTATACTTGAATAGTAAATATGTCTTCTGAGTTTTACAGTGTCTTAAACTCAATGCACATTTTTTTTTCTTCTTTTTCCACCCCTTCTTGTTTGTAGTTCATTATACCTGTCCTATTACAGAACTGATTTCCTTCCTGGCTGTACATGTTGGGGTGCTGGATTTTTTTCCGTGTCTTTAGTCTTCCATAAATCCACACACACACACACACACAAAAAATATATATATATATAAATATATATGTAGGATACATGTTCTCTTCTTTAGCTTGTGGTGAATACAGTAATTTGCATTGAAGAATAAAACATCTGTTGCCTTTTTTGACTAAGATTTCACAACTTTCATTGGTGTATACT